TCAGCGTCCGGCGCGGGCTGAGGGCTGGGCCCACAGCCGCCGCGCCGGCCGGCGGGGCACCACCCATTCGCCCCGGTTCCGGGGCCCAGGGAGTGGGCGGTTTCCTCCGGGACAAAAGACCGGGACTCGGGTTGCCGTCGGGTTTTCACCCGCGCGGTTCACAGACCGCACATCCCCAGGCTGAGCCCTGCAACGCGGCGCGAGGCCGACAGCCCCGGCCACGGAGGAGCCACACGCAGGACGACGGAGGCGTGATTTTGGTTTCCGCGTGGCTTTGCCCTCCGCAAGGCGGCCTGTTGCTCACGTCTCTCCGGCCCCCGAAAGGCTGGCCATGCCGACTGTTTGCTCCCGGAGCTCTGCGGGCACCCGGAAACATGCAGGGAAGGGTGCAAGCCCGGCATGGTGCCTTCGCTCTCCTTGCCAGGTTCCAAACCGGCCACACTGCAGACTCCCCACGTTGCCGCACGCGGGAATCCATCGTCAGGCCATCACGCCGGGGAGGCATCTCCTCTCTGGGGTCTCGCTCTGGTCTTCTACGTGGAAATGAACGAGAGCCACACGCCTGCGTGTGCGAGACCGTCCCGGCAACGGCGACGCCCACAGGCATTGCCTCCTTCACGGAGAGAGGGCCTGGCACACTCAAGACTCCCACGGAGGTTCAGTTCCACACTCCCCTCCACCCTCCCAGGCTGGTTTCTCCCTGCTGCCGACGCGTGGGAGCCCAGAGAGCGGCTTCCCGTTCCCGCGGGATCCCTGGAGAGGTCCGGAGAGCCGGCCCCCGAAACGCGCCCCCCTCCCCCCTCCCCCCTCTCCCCCTTCCTCTTCGTCTCTCCGGCCCCACCACCACCACCGCCACCACGCCCTCCCCCACCACCCCCCCCCCCACCACCACCACCACCACCACCACCCCGCCGGCCGGCCCCAGGCCTCGACGCCCTGGGTCCCTTCCGGGGTGGGGCGGGCTGTCCCAGGGGGGCTCACCGCCATTCATGAAGGGGTGGAGCCTGCCTGCCTGTGGGCCTTTACAAGGGCGGCTGGCTGGCTGGCTGGCTGGCTGTCCGGGCAGGCCTCCTGGCTGCACCTGCCGCAGTGCACAGTCCGGCTGAGGTGCACGGGAGCCCGCCGGCCTCTCTCTGCCCGCGTCCGTCCGTGAAATTCCGGCCGGGGCTCACCGCGATGGCCCTCCCGACACCCTCGGACAGCACCCTCCCCGCGGAAGCCCGGGGACGAGGACGGCGACGGAGACTCGTTTGGACCCCGAGCCAAAGCGAGGCCCTGCGAGCCTGCTTTGAGCGGAACCCGTACCCGGGCATCGCCACCAGAGAACGGCTGGCCCAGGCCATCGGCATTCCGGAGCCCAGGGTCCAGATTTGGTTTCAGAATGAGAGGTCACGCCAGCTGAGGCAGCACCGGCGGGAATCTCGGCCCTGGCCCGGGAGACGCGGCCCGCCAGAAGGCCGGCGAAAGCGGACCGCCGTCACCGGATCCCAGACCGCCCTGCTCCTCCGAGCCTTTGAGAAGGATCGCTTTCCAGGCATCGCCGCCCGGGAGGAGCTGGCCAGAGAGACGGGCCTCCCGGAGTCCAGGATTCAGATCTGGTTTCAGAATCGAAGGGCCAGGCACCCGGGACAGGGTGGCAGGGCGCCCGCGCAGGCAGGCGGCCTGTGCAGCGCGGCCCCCGGCGGGGGTCACCCTGCTCCCTCGTGGGTCGCCTTCGCCCACACCGGCGCGTGGGGAACGGGGCTTCCCGCACCCCACGTGCCCTGCGCGCCTGGGGCTCTCCCACAGGGGGCTTTCGTGAGCCAGGCAGCGAGGGCCGCCCCCGCGCTGCAGCCCAGCCAGGCCGCGCCGGCAGAGGGGATCTCCCAACCTGCCCCGGCGCGCGGGGATTTCGCCTACGCCGCCCCGGCTCCTCCGGACGGGGCGCTCTCCCACCCTCAGGCTCCTCGCTGGCCTCCGCACCCGGGCAAAAGCCGGGAGGACCGGGACCCGCAGCGCGACGGCCTGCCGGGCCCCTGCGCGGTGGCACAGCCTGGGCCCGCTCAAGCGGGGCCGCAGGGCCAAGGGGTGCTTGCGCCACCCACGTCCCAGGGGAGTCCGTGGTGGGGCTGGGGCCGGGGTCCCCAGGTCGCCGGGGCGGCGTGGGAACCCCAAGCCGGGGCAGCTCCACCTCCCCAGCCCGCGCCCCCGGACGCCTCCGCCTCCGCGCGGCAGGGGCAGATGCAAGGCATCCCGGCGCCCTCCCAGGCGCTCCAGGANCCGGCGCCCTGGTCTGCANTCCCCTGCGGCCTGCTGCTGGATGAGCTCCTGGCGAGCCCGGAGTTTCTGCAGCAGGCGCAACCTCTCCTAGAAACGGAGGCCCCGGGGGAGCTGGAGGCCTCGGAAGAGGCCGCCTCGCTGGAAGCACCCCTCAGCGAGGAAGAATACCGGGCTCTGCTGGAGGAGCTTTAGGACGCGGGGTTGGGACGGGGTCGGGTGGTTCGGGGCAGGGCCGTGGCCTCTCTTTCGCGGGGAACACCTGGCTGGCTACGGAGGGGCGTGTCTCCGCCCCGCCCCCTCCACCGGGCTGACCGGCCTGGGATTCCTGCCTTCTAGGTCTAGGCCCGGTGAGAGACTCCACACCGCGGAGAACTGCCATTCTTTCCTGGGCATCCCGGGGATCCCAGAGCCGGCCCAGGTACCAGCAGGTGGGCCGCCTACTGCGCACGCGCGGGTTTGCACCCGCGCGGTTCACAGACCGCACATCCCCAGGCTGAGCCCTGCAACGCGGCGCGAGGCCGACAGCCCCGGCCACGGAGGAGCCACACGCAGGACGACGGAGGCGTGATTTTGGTTTCCGCGTGGCTTTGCCCTCCGCAAGGCGGCCTGTTGCTCACGTCTCTCCGGCCCCCGAAAGGCTGGCCATGCCGACTGTTTGCTCCCGGAGCTCTGCGGGCACCCGGAAACATGCAGGGAAGGGTGCAAGCCCGGCACGGTGCCTTCGCTCTCCTTGCCAGGTTCCAAACCGGCCACACTGCAGACTCCCCACGTTGCCGCACGCGGGAATCCATCGTCAGGCCATCACGCCGGGGAGGCATCTCCTCTCTGGGGTCTCGCTCTGGTCTTCTACGTGGAAATGAACGAGAGCCACACGCCTGCGTGTGCGAGACCGTCCCGGCAACGGCGACGCCCACAGGCATTGCCTCCTTCACGGAGAGAGGGCCTGGCACACTCAAGACTCCCACGGAGGTTCAGTTCCACACTCCCCTCCACCCTCCCAGGCTGGTTTCTCCCTGCTGCCGACGCGTGGGAGCCCAGAGAGCGGCTTCCCGTTCCCGCGGGATCCCTGGAGAGGTCCGGAGAGCCGGCCCCCGAAACGCGCCCCCCTCCCCCCTCCCCCCTCTCCCCGTTCCTCTTCGTCTCTCCGGCCCCACCACCACCACCGCCACCACGCCCTCCCCCCCCACCCCCCCCCCCCACCACCACCACCACCACCACCCCGCCGGCCGGCCCCAGGCCTCGACGCCCTGGGTCCCTTCCGGGGTGGGGCGGGCTGTCCCAGGGGGGCTCACCGCCATTCATGAAGGGGTGGAGCCTGCCTGCCTGTGGGCCTTTACAAGGGCGGCTGGCTGGCTGGCTGGCTGTCCGGGCAGGCCCCCTGGCTGCACCTGCCGCAGTGCACAGTCCGGCTGAGGTGCACGGGAGCCCGCCGGCCTCTCTCTGCCCGCGTCCGTCCGTGAAATTCCGGCCGGGGCTCACCGCGATGGCCCTCCCGACACCCTCGGACAGCACCCTCCCCGCGGAAGCCCGGGGACGAGGACGGCGACGGAGACTCGTTTGGACCCCGAGCCAAAGCGAGGCCCTGCGAGCCTGCAGCCTCCCAGCTGCCAGCGCGGAGCTCCTGGCGGTCAAAAGCATACCTCTGTCTGTCTTTGCCCGCTTCCTGGCTAGACCTGCGCGCAGTGCGCACCCCGGCTGACGTGCAAGGGAGCTCGCTGGCCTCTCTGTGCCCTTGTTCTTCCGTGAAATTCTGGCTGAATGTCTCCCCCCACCTTCCGACGCTGTCTAGGCAAACCTGGATTAGAGTTACATCTCCTGGATGATTAGTTCAGAGATATATTAAAATGCCCCCTCCCTGTGGATCCTATAGAAGATTTGCATCTTTTGTGTGATGAG